ACAATGAAGAAAGTATCCTTCCTAAAGCACTCTCCATTCCACCTTCTCCTCTTATTTCTCTCACTAGAGTGGCTCATTCCCATGGTATTTGCCTCCTCTAATTTTTCGCTTGTGAAAGCTAACCTCTCCGCACCAGGTACCGCTCTAGCAGCTGCCCTAGCTCTTTAGCCTCGATATAGTCAAACCTTCTAAAGGACTGCCTGCATAGCTGTTTCCTCTTTCTCATCTGGATCACCAACGTTTGTCATATAGCAGGCACTGCACCGTCATGTTTAAAATATACAACAGACGGCTAGACAGGATTCCGAGGGTGTAGACAATAAAGTGATCTACAGTTTGTAGCCTGGGTGTTGAATGGCTCACTGGGTGGGGAAGCTGTTATCTTTCTGCTGTGCACAGGTAATTTGATATATGCTTTCATTCTGAAATAAAGTTGTGGAAAGGCAGTAGTACGCAACAATTAAGAAAACACAAGTGGGTAAACAGTGGTGCCGCACAACCAATCAACCCCTCACATGACTTCGGTGCGCATCACCCAGGGGCCGCATCTGCCACTCTGCCCGAAGCGCGGTCAGCGCCCACACTGGCCCTTCCGGCGGAACCCGCCTCGCGGCTTCGAAGTGGCCTCGGTTTCCGAGTCAGGGGTGGTGACAGGGGTGGAAGGTGAGGGGAAGAGCCCAGCGGCTCCCGGCCAATGGCAGCTCTTGAACTTACACCTCGAGACGTCAGCGCGGCTGTGTAAACGGATGTCACACAGCTGGCTCGGAAGTGTCTCCTCCCGCCTCAGAAACGCGGCGCACGCCCAGCAGCTTCGGAAAAACCTTAGGCGGTGGGAGGGAGGGGCGTGCGCCGCACCCCGCAAGCCCAGAGCTCCGTGCCCTAGCCGGCCGGCTTCTTCCCGTAGTGCCGGTGTGACGGCCGTCCCGGGTGAGCAGCCGGGTGCCGGCGTCCCCGCCACGAGCGCGCCACCGCAACTGGCTCCGCCCCCTGCCGGAACGGGCCGCGCGCTCCTGCGGCTCCGAGCAGAGTCGCGGGTGCGCGCGCCGGCGGCGGATCCGCAGTTAAAATGGTCCGAGCGGGACCCGGCCTTTCCCCGGCCGCTCCGCTGACTGACTGAGCCGGCTGGCCGGGCCCGGACTGGTCGCCTAGCCGGCAGGCTCGCTCGCTCCCTCCCTCGCGTCCCCAAAGCTCGCGCCCATCGTTCTCCCGGCTTCCCTGGGCAAAGCATGTAGCCCCCGTCGGGCACTCCGGCGGCCCGCAGCTGACGCCCACCCCCCACCGTCGCGTGTGTGCCCGTGTGTGCGTGTGTGTGCGCAGGAAGGGCGACCCCTCCGGGGGCCGAGCCAGCGAGCGGCCTGCCCCGCTGCCGGGAGCCCGCCTCTCTGGGTCTCCCTCCCTCCCGTCCCGGTCCCCCTCCTCGGGGCCTTCTATATGGGCCACCTTCTCTCGAAGGAGCCGCGTAACCGCCCGAGCCAGAAGAGGCCTCGCTGTTGCAGTTGGTGCCGCCGCCGGCGCCCTCTCCTCAGGCTGCCCCGCCGGACCCCAGCCAAGGTGCCCCCTCAGCCGGCGGCGCCCCGGAGCCGGGACTGCTTCTTCCGCGGGCCCTGCATGCTCTGCTTCATCGTGCACAGTCCCGGCGCGCCCGCCCCCGCCGGCCCAGAGGAGGAGCCGCCGCTCTCGCCGCCGCCGCGGGACGGGGCCTACGCTGCCGCCTCCTCCTCTCAGCACCTGGCGCGGCGCTACGCGGCCCTGGCCGCCGAGGACTGCGCCGCTGCTGCCCGCCGCTTCCTGCTATCCTCGGCCGCCGCCGCCGCCGCCGCTGCCGCCTCGGCTTCGTCGCCCGCCTCCTGCTGCAAAGAGTTGGGGCTGGCTGCGGCCGCCGCCTGGGAGCAGCAGGGCCGAAGTCTCTTCCTGGCCAGCTTGGGGCCGGTGCGCTTCCTGGGGCCGCCCGCCGCCGTGCAGCTCTTCCGGGGGCCGACACCGTCACCGGCCGAGCTCCCTACGCCCCCCGAAATGGTGTGCAAGCGGAAGGGGGCCGGGGTCCCCGCCTGCACCCCCTGCAAGCAGCCCCGCTGCGGCGGCGGGGGCTGCGGCGGCGGCGGCGGCGGCGGTGGCGGGGGAGGGCCTGCGGGGGGAGGCGCTTCGCCGCCCCGGCCCCCCGACGCCGGCTGCTGCCAGGCCCCGGAGCAGCCCCCGCAGCCGCTCTGCCCTCCGCCCTCTTCTCCCACCTCCGAAGGTGCCCCCACCGAAGCTGGCGGGGACGCTGTCCGAGCCGGGGGCACCGCCCCCTTGTCCGCCCAGCAGCAGCATGAATGTGGCGACGCGGACTGTCGGGAGTCCCCCGAAAACCCCTGCGACTGTCACAGGGAGCCGCCCCCCGAAACCCCAGACATCAACCAGCTGCCGCCGTCCATCCTGCTCAAGGTGGGTCTGGGCGAGAGGCGCAGGGATGCTCGACATATTATATGGTACCGTTTTTTATTCACAGATATTTTCCAATTTGTCACTGGATGAGCGTTGCCTTTCCGCATCATTGGTTTGCAAGTACTGGCGTGACCTTTGTTTAGACTTCCAGTTTTGGAAGCAGCTGGATCTTAGTAGTCGTCAGCAGGTATGGAATCCAATTCTAAGTAACACTCATATAAAGTTTAAATTTATTGCTTTTTCTCTTACAGGTCACTGATGAATTGTTGGAAAAAATTGCATCAAGAAGTCAGAATATAATTGAAATCAACATTTCTGATTGTCGCAGTATGTCTGATAATGGCGTATGTGTTTTAGCATTTAAATGTCCTGGACTTCTTAGGTATACAGCCTACAGGTGTAAACAGCTTTCTGACACCTCTATTATTGCGGTTGCCTCTCACTGTCCTTTACTTCAGAAAGTGCATGTAGGCAACCAGGACAAACTCACTGATGAAGGACTCAAGCAGGTAAATTTTAGCATTTATAAAGTGATTTTACTTTGAGCATTCAGCTAAATCTGTTTGTTTACAGCTGGGCTCAAAATGCAGAGAACTCAAAGATATTCATTTCGGCCAGTGTTACAAGATCTCAGATGAAGGCATGATCGTCATAGCTAAGGGCTGTCTGAAATTACAAAGGATATACATGCAGGAAAACAAATTAGTAAGTACTTGTTATCATCCTTGTATTGTTCACTTGAATAATTTCATCCATGTCTTTTCCCTAGGTGACAGATCAGTCAGTGAAAGCATTTGCTGAACACTGTCCTGAGCTTCAATATGTAGGCTTCATGGGTTGTTCAGTCACTTCTAAAGGAGTCATTCACCTAACCAAGGTAGGTACTATGGCTGCTTTTCCTTGGTATTTTTTTTCATCTTTCATTTTATTTATCTCATTAGCTAAGAAACCTTTCCAGCTTGGACCTACGTCATATCACTGAACTGGATAATGAAACCGTGATGGAAATTGTCAAGAGGTGCAAAAATCTTAGCTCTCTCAATCTCTGTCTGAACTGGATCATAAATGACAGGTAACCATTGTAACATGTTAAAAATACTTTTCTTCTCTCTGTCTCTTTTTTTATTTTTGTATAGAAAAAGCCCTCTTTTGTTTTTTTAGGTATATTGAGGTGAAAGTTGTAGAGTGACAGATTACTCCACCACCCCTTTCAGTGAGACTGACAGCACCTTGGCTCATGTAAAACTCAACGTGGCTTTATATAAAGATTTTTCTAACTCCCCTGATCTTCTCTGGATGTTTATTCTGTTTCTTCTTTCAAATTTCCGTTGATTCAATAAAAAACGGTGATATTTAGAAATAAAGTTCAGAGAGGATTTGAGCAGGTGTTGGTGATATAAAATATTTGCTGAGTGCCCATTGTGTTTTATTTCCAAGAATTGTTTTGTGAACATATGCTATATATTGTATTTATAAGTGTTCAAGGTCTGGATAGATAATCTACCATCTTCCTGTGAATGTCATGTCACAGTGGACTTAGAATTTTATTTCATTTCAATCCCCTAATATTACTTAATTCTCCTAGAGACTGAGGTTTAAAGATTGCCCAAGGGGAACAAACCTATCCATTAAATCCAGCAGGCAGAGTTGAATTTGAGTTTGAGAATATTTTGTTTTCTTTTAAAGTTAAGTGGTGTGGAGGAGAGAAATACTTTTCACCTTGGAGTATTGAGTGTGAAGTTTGAGCAATTTTCTATCATAAAAGCCTGAAAACTTGGAAATAAAGAGGTGGCAAAAATAATGCTGACTGTTGAAGCTGCTTGGGGGTGGTATTTATAGCAGCACCGCCTTGCCTCTATAGAATGCAGAGCAATCTGTCTGCATACTTATTGGTGCCTAATAATGTGCCTGGTTAGGTGAAGCTTTAGTAAAACTGAATTTTAGCTTATTTCTGCAATCCACTGAATAGTTTTGTGTATTGTCTATGACATTATTTGTATTTTTGCAAAAAGAATAATGAAATATATTTTACTGAGTTCTGAGAGGATTATAGAAACAGAATGGAGTCTTTCTAAACTAGTGACGTTAGTTTGAGGTAAGCATATTTTTGACACTATTTTTTTGTATTCACATATTCACAATTATGTGTAAGACCATCCCTAGAAAGATAGTTTGATATTGGAGTAACTATTATTCCGGGCTTCCAAACTATCTTTAAAAAATCATGAGGCCAGGCATGGTGGCTCACCTCTTATCTCAGCACTTTGGGAGGCCAAGGAGGGTGGACTACTTGAGCTCAGGAGTTCAAGACCAGCCTGGGCAACATGGTGAAACCCCGTCTTTATAAAAAAATTTTTAAAAAATAGCCGGGCATGATGGCACGTGCCTGTTGACCCAGCTACTGAGGAGGCTGAGCTGGGAGGATAGCTCGAGACTGGGAAGATTGCTTGAGACTGGGAGGCAGAGATTGCAGTGAGCTGTGATCGTGCCACTGCTCTCCAGTCTGGGTGACAGAGGAAGACCCTGTCTCAAAAAAAATAAGATACGAAACCATGCCTTTTCTGTTCTTCTATCCATTAGACCTTCTTTCTAAAACCATGATTGGCCATGTAGTGCTAGTGAGGTAATAGTGTGTGTGTGTATATATATATATATATATATACATTTTTTTTTCTGGAGCAAGGATAATAGCAATAGCTAATAATAGTTACCACTTAATTATACTGTGTTCCAGACACTGTTCTGTTTATACACATTGTTTTATTTAATCTCTACAACAACCCTGAGGAAGGAATTATCCCTATTTTCAAACAAAGGAATTAAGGCCCAGACACGTTGAATAGTTCACAACTAGAGGAACCAAGACTGGAACCCATTTTTGTGGTCTTCAGAGTTCAAGCTCCTACCATGAAGGGCTCACTGTCTTCCATGTCCTTATTCTGCTTCAGACCTAGAGTGACCATATATCCTGATTTGACCAGGATAGTTCCAACCCATGCCTGTTGTTTTGGCATTCTGTCGGGTTTAGTATTTGTGCTGCTGCTGTTCCTAAGTTCCAGAATATTTAATTTAAATGATAAATTAAATGGTCATCCGACCTCAGACATCAGACATGGTTGATCATTCTGAACATGGTTAGAATGGTACCTTTGCTTTTCCATATGGGATATCTAAAAGGTGACATGTTTGAATATTTTACTGCATATATCAAGTTGTGGATATTTTAAAAAACAGCTTATTTTTGGTAAAAAGTAATTTTTCCAATTAACCCCATTTGTAAATACTCTTCATTTCTTATGATGTTTCTTGAGGAAAAGTAGAAAATTTTGCCCATTTTTGTGTTTTGTACTACACATGACTCATAGTTGGTCTGAAAAAGAATTTCACTAATGAATTTTGAATAGGTATTTATTTAACTTATAATGATGCACAATTATTTTTACAAATGTGTCACTATCTGTAAATGCTTCCTTGTAGGTTGTAGCGAATACTTAACCATTGCAGATTAAAGGAGACTACTGGTTCTAATACTTTGAATAAGTTGTCTTTCAATTAAAAAGAAGAAAGTTATCTTCATCAAATGGTTCAGTACCTTTGGCAAGAAATAATTGGCAAAATTAATCTCTACTTTTTTAAGTATGTGGGTTTTTTCAAATAATTGATGATATTTTGCTACAACAGGCAAAGTTTTTCTGGTAAAATTATTTGTGCATTTATCCTCAGATGAAGTTCTTAGTGCATTCAAATTTAAATAAACTTTTTCAGTTGTTTGGTAGGTAGTAGTATTAAATATTAGTTCTGATATTGATTCTTTTAGTACTTATAGTTATTTAATATCATTTTTAAGGAAATACTACTTACTATGTAACACCAGAGTATTTAACCTAGTAAAATCACTTTAAAGGAAAAATCTATATGATATGTATATATTTCAGCCTGCTTTGACTTTTAACTTCAAGAGATGAGATGGGACTGAATTTGATGTGGGTGATTTTGGCTTATTGATTCTCCATGTTGACATTATTTTGTCTAATAGAATAATGTGAATATTTATTATGGTCCTAACATGTAATGGTAATTTTTAATTTCTGTGTTGTCTTTGGTTCCTAGTGAGCAATAGTGCATAAGTGAACATTTCTACAAATACAAATAGTAGTAATTAAGAGCTCCCATAGAATCATATTACGGATATTTCTGGATGTGCTACTCTAAATGCTGCAACTGCTTTTGTGTTTTTCAGGCCATAAAAAGATGAGTAAACAGAGGTACGCATTTAGCTTGCAGTATTTAAACATATTTCCTTGTTATGAAATCATAATTTGTTTTTAAATTATAGGAAAGAATGAGATACATTTTATATGATGATGAATATGGCGTTATAAGCCCATGGATTTAGGGACATCCTAGTCTCAGATCTGTTTTAAAATTGCCAACAATGAAGAAAATCTTCATTTATTGATGAAAATGATGATACCTTATTGACTGCTTGGACAAATTTATACCATCTCCCACTTCTCCCAGGAGTTGTCTTATTCTTAATTCACCAAACCAAAAGTGGCAATTAAAATAACTCATTGTTGTCAAAATTTAAAAATGTGTGATAAATGAAGCCCAGTAAATAGTGAAAATATGAGAAAGGTGATTAAATCTGACAATTTTCTTGTAAAAGACTTGAGATGATAAATATCTCCTGTGATTAGTTATTAATTTAGTGCAAGGGATTTTGCTTCAGCCTAAAATATTTTATGAACAGTGGCATATAGAAATATTTTAGAAGATAGGTACACACATGCTTAACCATAGGAGAAATTGCTGGAACTTGATTGGTAATAATTAAAAATGGCAGACATGACATGCAAGTGTCTGGGCTATTTTCTGTATGACAGTCCTTTCAGAGATTAGGAAAGGGAAGTGTTTCCTGAAGACATGAAGAATGACAGAATACTTTCAGCTTGAACCTTTACGCTTCATGAAAATGGAAAGGTTTTATGTATATCATTCTTCAACTGATAAAACATTTAATTTAAGACAGTATACAATTACTCCTCACTTACTGAAGTATGAAAAATATCAAAGTTGTTACTTAACAATTATAGTTGCACTGCTACTAATAATTTCCCTTAAAATGAATATGAATTCCATTTAAAGAAAAGATGAAATAATAATGTTGATTGTAATGAAGTGCTGTATCATGTTACTGTCTAGCTGAATCTATAGCGCATGGCTCTGCTGGTGGCATATATTATTGTGCGGATGTGTGACGTTTTGTTTATGAGTCTTTCTCCTTGTGAGGAGGACCTGGATCTTCATCTTGCGCCCTGTGCCCTCACTTCACAGCCCCCCTCCACCCCTGCTTCCAATCAGCACCTCACACACGGCCCTGCTCAGAGGATTAATTTAATACATTCGTGTTGGGAGAATTATAGATCATGCTTTTGTATGATGAATAAATTTTCTTTTAAATTTGGCTGAAACTCTGGCTGAAATCCAGGCAATTGGTTCAGATTCTCCCTTTCTAACAGATTTATTTATTTCTGAATAAAGTTGGTGCTTCATAAAGTGAAAATTTAATGTCATTGTTCGGATTCAGATAGAGCTTGCGTTATGTATTACATGCCATTTGTCTGAAAGCCATAGCCTCATTTTTGAACAAGGAATAGAATTCCAATGTTCAATCAGTGCATTTTGCCCTTTTAATAGGGACTTTGGAATACTTTGAGTGAAGAAGTGAGGAACCAGAAACTTTGCCTGCCTTCCATTTATACCTGTGTTAATTGAAAAGAGGCTGAGGAGACAGTTGCAGCTTTTTTTTTTTTTTTTTTTTTGCTTCTTTGTGTAAAAAGTATAGCTATATGAGAAAAAAAATTGTATGAGTTTTTCTTTAGCTCTTCTTGTAGTACTTTTAAGTGCTTCTTTTCAAATGTATATTTAGTGTTTGGTTAATTGCTACTATGAACCTAAACACACTGATTAAGGCCAGGTTCACATTAGAACAATTATCTGGTTAATTGCTCTGGTGCAAAAAGAGGCTAAAAATCATCAGAACATCAAGTTGTGAAAGCACTGGCAGGAGTTTCAAAACCACCAAGCATACCTACTGCAAATCACATCAGCAAAGCAATTAATTTAGGCTAATTGCTTTTCTGTTTGTTCAAGATGCACTTTGGAACTGTCTTTTGAAATGGTGGCAATTAAGATTAGTGAGCAATATAATTAAAAAATGTTAGAATAGTCACTATTTTTTAAAAGTGTTAACTATTCCATATAAACCTGTACAATATATCTCTCATCCATATAGTACTTTGAAATAATTAAACAAAATAAGGTTATTTAATATATTTATAAGATTTCCATAAGAAATAAATTGAGGAGTAGATTACCTATGCCTGAACTATAGCATAGGGTTATCTTTAATCCTAATTTTCAGTTAGAATTATCTAATTTCAGCAATTCATGCTATGATAGCTTGCTGAATGTGGTGAGAAATAGCTAGCCTCCAAAGGTGATATTGGCTACTGGCATTTTCTCCAGTTGAATGTATGTTTGGCTTCTCATATGGCTTCTCATAACATAATCAGGATTTTAAAATAAATTAACAACCAGATTTGACACAATTCACATTATTGAGGTTTTCCTTGTTATTAACTATTATAATTTTGGCAGCACCAATTTGTCAAAAATTGTAAGCTACTTAAGTTTCCAGCTGTTTCTCTATGAAGCAGTGTTGTAGCACATCCTCAGCTGAAAAGAATGACAATTTTAGGGATCAATTTCTTGTTAGGAAATGTAGAAATACCATTATTGGAGGAATACCCTTTCATTCCCCAAACTGTTTCTCTGTTCACCATATTGTCAAACAAGCAAGTAGCTCTTTCCTTTACCTCTGTCTTTCCATAGAAGCAATTCTTACGCGGTATGTTTAGTGACATATCCTGCCCCATTAAATTGTTCAAAGAAAATAGGTTGTATTGTATTAAAGACTGTGGCTCTGCAAATGAATCTTTTAGAGAAACACGTGTTAAAGGAAGTCCTGGTAGCAATTATCATTTCTTTACTGTAATAAATTTGATCTCTTCATAATTCAGTATGAATAGATCTTTGGACATAGCTAATTAACTACATCACAAAATTAAAATTTTCTCTAGGGATTATTTTCTTTTTTTTATTTTATTATTATTATACTTTAAGTTCTAGGGTACATGTGCACAATGTGCAGGTTAGTTACATATGTATACATGTGCCATGCTGGTGTGCTGCACCCATTAACTCGTCATTTAGCATTAGGTATATCTCCTAAAGCTATCCCTCCCCCATCCCGGGATTATTTTCATAGGAAAAAAGTATATGTGCTTTTTATAAGGATATATTTTTCTTCTTTTATAAACTTCATGTTTTCTAGTAGTGCTACATACTCAATCTAGATTTCTTGGTGATGCTATTTGTTGTGGAATGTTCAATTAGAAAACTGCTGTTGGCCGGGCACAGTGGCTCACACCTGTAATCCCAGCACTTTGGGAGGCCGAGGCAGGTAGATCACTTGAGGTCAGGAGTTCGAGAGCAGCCTGACCAACATGGTGAAACCCCGTCTTTACTAAAAAAATACAAAATTAGCCAGGTGTGGTGGCTCACACCTGTAATCCCAGCTTCTTGGGAGGCTGAGCAGGAGAATCGCTTGAACCCAGGAGGTGGAGGTTGCAGTGAGCCGAGATTGCACCATTGCACTCCAGCCTGGGCAACAAGAGCTAAACTCCATCTCAAAAAACAATAAACAAATAAAATAAAGCTGCTCTTGTAGGTAAAAATATCAAATTAGATGGAAATTTATTGATTAGAAAAAATAGAAAAGTGTTGAAGGCTCTTAAAACACAGAAAAATCACCCAACCAAGCAACTTAAATGATGGTATCAGACGTTGAGTCTGGATCTTGGTCTTCTGTTGAAATCTGTGACTGAAGCAGCAGAGTAATATTACTTCATGTTGGGGAAAATGCAAGCTAGTACCTACTTTTGTCCTTCAGAACTTCTGTGATTATTTGTAGTTGAAAATATAGGTACTATAAAAATTTCTCTATTTTGTAGAAGATAGAAGATGTCAAAGTATAGACACAATTTCTGGCTGTATTTTTATATACGCACTCTTTTGTGCAATATGACGTTGCCTGTCCTCCCATCAAAAGGTGGAGTCTTTTGCTTTATCCTTCTATCCTCTTATATCTGTGCTGGCTTTGTGACTTGGCTGTGACTGATAGAATATGGTGGAAATTTCGTTGTGGGCCTTCTGAGCTTTGGCTTCAAGAAGCCTTGCAACTTCTGTTCTTGCGTTTTTGGAATACTGCCACCAACATGTGAATAAGCTCAGACTGGTCTCTCTGAGAATAAGAAATCACATGAAGATGGAAGTCTAAACAACAGCCAGAACCAACTGTCAAACATGTGAGTAAGGCCATCTTAGACCATCTATATTAGTCTGTTTTCACGCTGCTGTTGGGGACATACCCGAGACTGGGTAATTTACAAAAGAAAGAGGCTTAATTGGACTCTCAGTTCCATGTGGCTGGGGCCCTCAAAATCATGGCGGAAGGCAAGGAGGAGCAAGTCACGTCTTACACGGATGGCAGCAGGCAAAAAGAGAGAGAGAGCTTCTGCGGGGAACTCCTCTTTTTAAAACCATCAGATCTTGTGAGACTTACTCACCATTGCAAGAACAGCATGGGAAAGACCTGCCCCCATGATTCAATTACCTCCCACCAAGTCCTCCCACAACACTTGGGAATTCAAGATGAGATTTGGGTGAGGACACAGCCAAACCATATCACTATCCAATCTTAGTCAAGCCTTCAGATTCCTGCAGTCCTTTGTAGTAAAACTAGCAGAATTGCTTGGCAAAGCCCAGTTCAAATAGCCAGTCCACAGAGTTGTGAGCAAGTAAGAGTTGTTTTTTTAAAGCTACTAAATTTTGGTGTGGTTTGTTTTACAGCAATAAATGACTAAGATACTGACTTTGTAGCTGCCCTATGTGGGGAATTTTATATTAAGTCAGGCTGAGAGTTTTTCATTCATTAAGTTATTTAATTATCACATTAACTCCATGACATAGGTATCATTATGCCCTGTTTTATAGATAAAGTAAAATGGAGCACAGATAGGTAGAATGTCTTGCTGAAGATCACAGATAGCAAGTGCAGAGCCAGGATTGAATGTAGATCTGTCTGACCTCAAAGCCCCCACAATATCCTAGCTGTTAAACTGCCTCCAACACCTTATTCTGAATTTAAAAATATAGTTGGTTGCAACAAGCAGTTAAACTTACCTTGGAGTCCCTGAAATACAAGTGCTAGCTAATAACATTACAATAAAGTAAGTATTAAATAAAATAAATATTACAATAAAATAACATCCATTTGCAGTTTCCAGTACTGCTATTTAATCTTGAGTATTCATTTAGAGAATGCATGGAGAAAAAGGCACCTCTTCAGGTCTCATAAGGGACTGAGTCTGAAAGGGAGAATGTGAAAACAAATTTTAAAATATATAAATATAAGCCCTTGACTTTATATACATTAAAGATAGTTTTGGTATTTCGTGGTATTAAATATCTGTGTTCTTTTCTTCTCTGTTGTTGAATTATGGAGAAATTGAGAGGGGAAAGAAGACCCTTCCTTAGAATAGTTGTTACTGTGACATAATCACCACTATATTTATGCCTTCAACATCTACGTCTTTTGATAAAAAGTCTTACAGTGCTGGGCACGGTGGCTCATACCTGTAATCCCAACACTTTGGGAGGCCGAGGCGGGCAGATCACTTGGGGTCGGGAGTTTGAAACCAGCCTGGCCAACATGGTGAAACCCTGTCTCTACTGAAAATACAAAAATTAGCCGGGCCTGGTGGCAGACACTTATAGTCCCAGCTACTTGGGAAGCTGAGGCAGGAGAATTGCTTGAACCTGGGAAGCGGAAGTTGCAGTGATCTGAGATGGCACCATTGCACTCCAGCCTGGACGACAGAGTGAGACTCTTGTCTCAAAAAAAGGAAAAAAATAGTCTTATAATAACATAACTTCTATGGTATATATGTAATAATGGTACTAATATCTACCAAAAACTCCACATATAGAAATGGGAATCTTTATTTTTGAAATTCTTCTAACTAATACCTTAGTGACAGTACATCCATAAACTAGTTAATATTAGTTGGTGATTCTGACATGTATATAATATCTTATCATACCCATTTACCATAGTGACACACTAATCAGACCTGCCTCAGATTTTCTTGCTTGTTAAATATTAATGTCTGGGAGCATTTCCTCCATGATTTATTATGGTATTTTGAGAGCTATTTTCATTTGGGAAATATGATTTCCATTTGTTTTCCTTTTAACTTGAATTTAAACTGAATTCCTATTTTTGGTGTTGATATAATTTTTTTTCATTAATAAATTACCAATGATTTTAATATTGTATTGTGCACACATGCACATAAATATTTTGCTATGTGTGAATATATATTTGGAGAATCTTATGTTTGGGGAAAGAAGGGAGAGAGTAAGTTACATTTTTTTCTTTTAGTTTTAATTTATACTCAGATGGATTATAAATTTTTTAGAATGTTACATTGTTAACAGCATGAGAGTTAAAACTATAGCCAGGAATTGTGACTTTTCCACAATCTTGGGCTTCTAAACAGAAGCTCACTAAATGCATGTTGATGGATTGATTGGATAGCAATCAAACCTAGTGAATATAAGCCTATGTTCAAGGTAAGATAAAAGAAAATTGACCTACTCAAGTTGAACAAGATAGAATAAGTCAAAATAAGTCTGTAAAAATCTTCAAGTTCATTTATTGGGGGTAGACACGGCCCTTAAAAATACTCTGTAAATGTAATGGAAGAGTTAAAGCAGCACTCACTGAATTCTCTAACATAGAATGGTGGCTTATCTGTGAGGTATGTGGATTCAGTTTTAGCCTAACTGACAACGTGTTAACCTTACTAGATTTAAAAAAACTAAATACAGGGGGATAAAAATGCTGGAGAAACATAACATTCTTATGGCGACAATTTATTTGGAAAAGAGATGACAAAATATGTCAAGACAATGCCCTGGCTTTCTTCATTAAAGTTAGTAAATGAATTTGAAGGAAACCAAAACAACAGTTGTTTTCTATAACATTTCTTTCTACAGATGTATAGACATTTATGGAATGACTATCTTTGAGGAAATAGATATTACTTACATAGAGTTAATATTTTGGATGTTATGATCTTGTTGGAATTAGAAGCTTTCAGTAATTTACATCCTTAAATAGATTTCTATCTTCTTTTTATTTCCAAGATTTTTCTCACAAGTTTATTCCCAGTACAGAGACATCATTATGTTATAGAGGAGCTTTTTTGTGTGATAGCTCTTGGCAGCCATCCATCTGTAAGTAGGACATAATAGTGAAGCTTGTTAGAGGGGGAGAAGTGTAAAGTATTACCAAGCAGGCCCTGACAGGCATTTAGACATCCACGCAGACATTGCTGCTGCTTGATGGCCGTCTTCCATTGTGACAAATGTAGCTGTTTAAAAAGGGACAAGGTCACAATAACTTTACAATGCTACACTCCTGTTGTTTATGGGATGCACATATATTTTACTCCTGATTCTTTCCCCAGTGACAGTATTTTCCTTATGTTTAATTTGAATGGTTTTATTTTTCTTTACTAACTTGCCACTCTTAGTTGTACACTATATTTCAATCCTCTAAATGGGTTCTCTATGTACATGTTGCAGTTGGTAAAGCATTTAGAATTTGTGATGATCCACACTGGTTTTCTTGGGGGTATGCATGGGAGAGAACATGGAATAGTAATGCAAAGTGGTAGGAAATCCTAAATCGCAACTCTCTGTGTTTTATTAATGCTTATATTAGCATTGATTTCACTTCAGCTAGGTGTTGGGAGAATGATGTCCTGCAAGCATTTAGATAGAGCAAACTGCCTGGGATTCCACCTAGGTAGATTAATCTTCAAAACAGTTAATCCTTAGGCCATTAATGGAAAGTCTACATATGGGTTATTTCAAACGTTCTATTAAAGCAGTCATTTGGAATGGGCCAATCATATATGTATGAAAATTTCAGAGTATACAAAAAATATATTCCGTTCATCAGTAATGAGCTGCAGTCATTCTTTGGATAATCACATTTGTAAGCTAGACCCATTTGAAAGAAAGATCTCTAGTCTTAGTGTAAAAGTAATTTTCTCCATGAGATCACCCTTCCCCTTCCCCTCTCTTTTTTAAATTTCAAGAGAGTAGGTGTATTCAACTGGGTTGTTTGACTTTAAGTATTTATATAAGTGAAACTTACTTTCAAAGACTGCAAAGTGGGAAAATCAACAACTTTTGACTTTCTATTTTAAGGGCAATTGGAGTAAATTTTGTTCAATTTTTATTTAATTTGCTGTGACTACTTTTGACATTCACAAATTATGTCATTCATTTTGACACACAAATAGGAAAGTGAATAACTTTGGGATTCAGATGTGACAAGCTCCTCACAGGTGCCTCCCATCTCCTCATTCCTCCTTTCCCCAGGAGCAACGATATGATCTCTAAAAGAGATGTAGTTTTTCCACCAGCTTTTGTAAAATGAGTCTTTCCGTTTCTGACCCTTTAAAGAACATTTGTTTCTTGGATAATTTTTTCCCCCTTTAAGTTGTGTCTTCTTCCCTTTCTTAAAGCTGTGATCTGTCTACTTTTTTTCTGATGACATTTTCTCAGGTTATTTATTTCCCCTTTAATATGGATCTTCTTCACTTTCTTAAATCTGTAGAATATTTTCTTTTATTGTTGTCAGTGTCACTGATGACATTTTCATCTGATTCTTGACATATTCATTTTATAAAACATGGCTTTGTAAGGAGTTTTTTGGTCACTGACATTTTGGCAAACACTTGCCAGTGGCCACCAGAGAAGGTCAGTTAGACTCAGAGCAATTACATAAATTACCCTGAAAGACTTCTTCAAATACCTGTGAATAGAGCTTGCAGTGGGAGCTAGGAGACTGAAGTCCTTTATGTTTTTGTTTTTGTTCCAAAATTTTATCACTGGGTCATTCACTAACCTTGCTAAACTTATTAAGTTCTCTTTTATGCTTGTGGTAATGGGAACCCACCTTAGTGAAATGTTTGGAGGCTTAATCATGTTTCAAAAGCACCTTGAGCATGAATCATTAGTTCATTATTAGAATGGTGGCTTGGGTGGTGCCATCAATCATCGATGCTTTATCACCATCTTAGCCTCATGGTTTTCTGCAAATTGACAGTGAAGGTCTTAAATCAAACTTTGTAAAGACGCTAGCAGATTCTTGAAGGTTACTTATTGCTTATGGTATGGTAGCACTGAAGTGTGCACAATTATCTGAAGAAAATAGGACAATTATAGTGTACTCATTATACTATCTGTTTTCAGATTAAATGGACAAAGTGCATTCAAATTCATAATAGAGATTTAAAAAAAACACAATGATCTCTACTTATATTTTATGCTGCCATAAAATAAGATCTCTTAGTATATAGCTATTTTATATTTTTGTGAAATGCTTTTCACTTGGATTTTTCATCCAAACATATTTTAATAGTTACATTTAAAAATATATATTTTAACATTATCTGCACCTACACATCTAATGGATTAATAGGAGATTCAGTGAAATTCAAATTATTCCAGGAAGCATACCTTTTAATTTCTAATTTCTAGCTCAGTTGAGAAAATGATCTAGTGACTGAAAATTAACTATTTACTTTGAGTGTTTATATTTAATTTTGAACTTGATGTATTCCAAGAATCAAAGGATCTGATTGGAAGTAGTGTCAAAGGTCAGCTAATTTAGCCTTCTGCCAGCAAGCTCTTGACTCTTTATCTATTGCGTATAGCTTGTTGTTTTTTGCTTTTCATCTTTTTACCATGTTTTTTTCATATATCATCTGGGTCCACTTTGTTAACATATCAAATCACACTCTATCTGATGTTCAAAATGCTTCTTACAACTAACAGATCAGCACTGTCTTAGAGTATTTTTTAAATCAGGTTATTTATTATCAGTTTTTTAAAAAGACTATAACACATCATCTTAACTTTGGAGCTTAGAAACGTCTATGAGATATGTTAAAATACAGAGGTGTCTCCCTGGAGCATGTGTTTTGCAGGAGTAGAACAAGGAGGGCACTGTGGACTGCCTAAGGGCAAACTGCTAGAGGTAAGACACCGGCAGGTGCTTATTTTTCTTTGCTTGGGTCTTGCTCTGTTTTTCCAGGCCCATGCATGCAGGTAAAATGCTAATGCTGTTTATTCCATTTTTATTGGCAGCTCTCCAAATTTGATTATTGATATATCTGAATTACAGTGGAATGCAACATCAAAGTCTCACTTGACTCTTTCCTGAGATATTTGTCAGTAGAATTATATATATACCTCAATGTCAGATAGATCATATGTACTTTTTAATCTGTATGAAAGTGAAATGTTATAAGGGAACTGTGAACTGCTTGAAAATGAGTTTTTGGTGGGATAGTGAGGTGTCTCACGTGGGTTTCTTCCTTAGGTTACTATATTATTTCACTCCCTGAAGAATAATCATATTTTCAATAACAAGCACTTAAGTGTGTTTGTGGATTTTCTTTGTTGTTCCCATTTTCTGTGCTTTGGTATTTCATATCTTGTACAAACTGACTAAAGTGTACATTAATAAGCAGCAGATTAATAAACACTGCCACTTGTGACTGGTAGTGGATGGAGGAGTTTTCATGTTCCTACATGCTCTTTTTGAAAATTTTAACCACAGACACTCAGAATTGTAAAGAACTCCCGAGCAGGACAACCCATCTAACACCTATATTTTGCTATTTTGAAACTAAGGCTCAAGGATAATCTGTGACCTGTCCAGATTCATGCAGCTAGTTAGTGATGAAGGTGAAGCCTATATGCTGCTTTCCATTAATTGTGAGGCTTTTATATCCCACTATTCTCAGCTACTCCCTTGCCTTTCTTTATTAGTAATTTATTTGTCACCAACGTTTGTTTTCTTTCATGGTCTAGAATTGACTGTAGTCTCTAGATTGTAGGCCCTTGTATTTCTTTTATGGTCCTTTGAATGGAAAATAGCATACACACAGTAGATTTTTAGTAAATATTTTTTAAAAGAAAAGACTACTTAAAATCCCACTATTCAGAGATTTCCACTGTTTACATTTACATCTTTTCAGTTATGTGCATATCCATGTGTAACTTACCCACTTCCTTCTGTAATTACACTGTCTGTAATATTTTGCAATTGGTGCCTGTCACTCAACTTCTTTTTGTTTTAATAACTATAGAACTATACCACCATTTCTAACAGGTTAGTGGTAAGATTTTAGCACAGTGTATTTAACAAATCTCTTATTAATAGACATTCTGACTATTTCCAATTTTTACTCCTATAAATAACTGTATGATAAATATTCTTATTTCTATATCTTTGTATACTTTTTGTTGTCTCCTTAGGAATAATTTCATGAAATCGAATTTCGATGTCTGTGTCTCTTTCTCCATACCTATGCCAATTGTGGATGCTATCATCAGCTATTTTGGAGCATTTAAAAATGGCTTTAAGGTTTAATAACTGACAAAACTTGGAATAAGTTATTTAGGCACAAGTGTATTTTTCACTAAGGGGCAGAATACTGTAGTAGATACGAGCATCAGCTCTGGAGCCAAACCATCTGGATTTGAATCCTGGCTCTGCCACCTTCTACCTGCTTGTCATTGCGCAAGTTACTTAACTTCCCTGTTTCTCATCTGTAAAATGGAGACAGCAGTAGTACTTACTTCATAAACTTATTGTGTGATTTAAATGTCATTGTACATGTGAAGTACTTAGAATAGTTCCTGGCACATAGTTAACTACTTAATACATATCAGTTATAATAATGATAATTATTATTATTATCAGTCAGTGAGTATTTGATTTCTACCTACAATGATGTTGGAATGTGGAATTTGAAAGGAAATTTGAGACATTACCACCACAGTGTTCAAAAAAATACCTGCCATATACTGGAGGAAATAAGACGTTAAGTAAATGAAAGTTGCATAATTAGGTTAAATAAAGCAGAACTACAGCCTAAGAAGAGGCTTGGACTAAGACATCGTTAATTACCAAATGAGTGATATATTCATGAAATAGGGTCCTCTTGTAATACTTGGAAGGGCAATAATGAAGTTTGTTCTACTTGTTTTTTATTCTAACAGGAACAAACCTTCTGATTTAGAGTGATCATGTTTTTCACTTGGTGCACCACAGTCCTGGTTCGTGTATGGCTTAATGTCATGGTTGGATAATAAATTAATTATGTGCTTATCCTATTTCCTGTTGATATTTTCTTTCTTTCAGTGTCCTTGTGATGTCAATTCTTGCTTTGGCTTAAGAACTATTTTGATTACTAAGGCATCTTTGCTCATTTGTTCTGTTTCGGAGTAATTTTATAGTTTGATTTAGAGGACAATCTTATTTTCAGGTGCTCAGGGAAAAGCTCATACTTGCCTATCTTGTACTGCTTATAAATATCAGGAGATAAAATCTGGAAAAATAGTTTATTGCCAGGTTTTAGATGACCTAGCATGTTGCGTTAAGATAACCAATAAAGACTTTATTTTTCTGAAATTAAAGAGAGCAGTATTTCAGGCAATTAGGTGGAAAGTTTCAAAACTATAAGTAAAACAAATCCAGTGTTTCTTAGACCTCTAACATATAATTTTGCACAGAAGTTTGCATGTAATGCTAAACATATTTTGACGAATATGTAGTTCTCCATATCTTCAGTACAGATTTTAAAAAATGTTTTAAGGCCAGAAGCAGTGGCTTATGCCTGTAATCCCAGCACTTTGGGAGGCCTAGATGGGCGGATCATGAGGTCGGGAGATCGAGACCATCCTGCCTACCACGGTGAAACCCCGTCTCTACTAAAAACACAAAAAAATTAGCCAGACGTAGTGGCGGACGCCTGTAGTCCCCGCTACTCGGGAGGCTGAGGCAGGAGAATGGTGTGAACCCGGGAGGCGGAGCTTGCAGTGAGCCGAGATCGCGCCACTGCACTCCAGCCTGGGCGACAGACCAAGACTCTGTCTCAAAAAAAAAAAAAAAAAAAGAAAAAAAAAAGTTTTCATGTCCTGCATTGTTGACATCTTAGCCCATTTTCGTGTATTTGTCAGTTGAACCTTCTTATTTCCTTGCCTTTGGTGTCACAATAATACATTTAAAGGATTGAGAGTTTAGTCTTTGAATTATGAATAAATGGTAAGGAGAATATAAAGGAATAGAGGTTGACTCTCTGATGGGCCCTGGCAAAAATGAAACTTTTTAACCTCTTTCGTTGTAACTGTCTTCTAATTAGATATTATCAAATGTTAGAGGAAAATGCTTGTCACATTTGAATTTATTATGTAGGAAATTTATGCTCTGAATCATAATGGTACTAGATGACTTTTTTCTGATGTAGTTAAGAATATTGTAATATAAGAGTTTGATCCAGTACAATTTGTATTTTTTAAAATCATTTTTAATATGTTAGGCACTGTGCTTTGTACTGGTGATACATAGTTGAATCAGAAATGGGCTCTACTCTGAGGGGTTAATAAGACCTAGGGATGGCTACTTAGGATTTCAGAAACCTCTCTGCACATCAATACAGAATAATACCAATAACCACTAACACTTCTATAGCACTGATTCTGACAGTTACTATTCCAAATGTTATATATATATTAAATTTCCGATAACCCTGTGAGGTGATACTGTTATTGTGCCCAGTTTTCAAATGAGAGAACCAAGGCACTAGAGATTAAATAACTTGCCCAGTGTTGTATAGGTAGAAAACAATTTTCTATCCCAAGTGAGCTATTTTGAGAAACATTATTCACATATCACTGTTTTGTGCCTTATAAACATTATGAGAAGTAGTTGCTAGTGCAGTTCAAGAATGAATATGTGGAAATTACTGAATATAATTTCATTAATTCATTTACCAGATTTTTGTATGTTTGTTTGTTTGTTTTTTAGAGACAGAGTCTTGCTCTGTCACCCAGGTTGGAGTGCAGTGACATACGTCACTGTAACCTTGAACTTGTGGGCTCAAGCAATCCTCCTGCTTCAGTCTCCCGAGTAGCTGGGACTACAGGGGCACACCACCACCACCACGCTTAGCTAATTTTTACATTTTTTATGGAGATGGAGTCTTACTCAGGCTGGTCTCAAATACCTGGCCTCAAGCAATCCTCCTGCCTCTGCTCCCAAAGTGCTAGGATTACAGGCATGAGCCACTGCACCCAGCCCCAGGTGTTTATTGAGCTCCTACCTTGATCCAGCATTTGGAATAAAGCAGTGAGTAGAACATTTGGATTTCCTACCTTCACATAGTTTAAAATTTAACATGAATTTGCCACAGAATTAATAATTTAGCAATATTTGCCTCATAGAGTTTATAATTTAGCAATAATTGTATAATGCTTTTGCCACTTTACGTTTTCATAATTTCTATTTATCCCTTTTAACGCTGCTGAGCATGCTCTGAAACCTTATTTGCTGTTCCTATAATTAATGGTCTCCAATTTGCATACGTGGACAGTTTTTAATTACTGTATATTGTACTTTTCTTTAACCTAGATTTTCACACATTGTACAATAAATTCCTTAACCTGCCTTTTATATGTCTAAGATCATTGCTCTTGCTGATGAAAGATGGTCCCTGGTTCTCACTTAGGTTTTCTAACTTACTTTTAGGAACTACTAACAGGGATATAGTATTTAACTAAAAATTCCTATTGCAACCAAATTTCTTTACATATGTGGAGAAAATGAATATGCTTTTATTATCCTAATGAGAAAGTAATCCTGGACCCCGAGTTGATTCATTATTGCCCAGTGGTGTGAATGCCTGCTGGTTATTACAGCTGATGAGGAAGGTCTAACCTCTGTGTAGATCTTGGGATGCAAATGGGTAGCAATTTGTGAAAAGAATCAACTTACTGGTTGAGTTTGTGTGGGTTTTTTTGTTTGTTTGTTTGAGACAGAGTCTTCCGCTGTCGCCCAGGCTGGAGTGCAGTGGCACGATCTCAGCTCGCTGCAACCTCCGCCTCCCGGGTTCAAGCAATTCTCCTGCCTCAGCCTCCCGAGTAGCTGGGACTACAGGCACACACTGCTACGCTTGGCTAATTTTTTTTTGTATTTTAGTAGAGACGGGGTTTCACTGTGTTGCCGAGGCTGGTGTCGAACTCCTGAGCTCAGGCAGTCCGCCCACCTGGGCCTCCCAAAGTGCTGGGATTACAGGTGTGAGCCACTGCGCTGGGCTGGGGTATGTATGTATGTATGTATGTATGTATGTATGTATCTATTTGTTGATTAATTATTCCCAACATGCCACAGTTTTTTCTCCCGGGACTCTCTTAACAGGCTACCATTTATGCATAATCTTGGATGTTGAAAAATAAATTCTCTTCCCCTACCTCTCCTCCAGGAACCTAGTGTTTCCCAATGTGGAGGCTTAAAGGCTTGGGAACTAGTTGACCTTCTCAGAGGCCCAAAAGCAGGGTGAAGAAAAGCGTTCTTGTTCTCAGCAAGGGAAATGGCTCCCTTCACAGCCTCAGCCATAAATCCTCTGGGTTGACGGCAGCTAACTTTCCAATAAGGCCCTTGTCAAGACTCTTACCTCCCCACAGAATTATGTGGGCCCAAAAAAGGTGCATGTGCATGGACCACAGTTTGGTGTTTTAAATCATTATTATTTTTAGATCTTTGAGAGTAAACTTCTCTCTTCTCTAGTCCTTTCTCTAACTGTCTTAAATAATAGCTGAATTCACTTTTTGACTTTAAACCCTGTTTTTAGGTCTAGTTTTAGTCTTCAGGGTGGCTGCCTCTAGTATATGAAAAGGGCTTCCCTATGGAATTTTTGTCTGTAGTTCAGATATTCAACTAAACATAGGACATAATTTATGAAAAACTATTCTTCTTATTGGTTGCTCATTTTGCCCCAGTAGAATGCCAACCCAGTTCACTCTATATTCTCAAAGCTACTAACTGAGAACTTTCTTCTTCTTCTCTTTGTTTCACAAGAAAGTAGTGGTTTGTCTAATTACTATACTGTAGTTACAATTATAGAGAAAAGGTCAGTCTAGTCATTGCCAATTAAAGTAGGAAAAAGCTACATTTATAACCACTAAGAGCCATTATATCAATTTAATGCTGTTCATCAGTGTGTAACCCGTTTTCTAAGACATATAAATCTAATCGTGGTATTATAGTACACTTACCCTATTAAAAGCCTTTGGTGCTGCAGAGAAGAGATTATTGCAAGCAACCTATATTAACTGTATGTCTTTTCATTGTGGCTCATCATAAATTTTAAGATCTGGGTTTTGTAAAACCTGGCCAACGTGAGTACAAATAGGTCCTCCAAATCACTGGTTAGCCCTTTTATTTTTAGGTATTTGACAAAGCAAAATAATCTGTTGAGATTAAGGTTTTTCTAATTTTTTTTGACAGGGATATCTATGTAATCATGCATTGTATACTATTGCAATCATATTTCTTTTTACATATAGAGAAAGTGTATAAATTTTTACTCTCCTAATGAGAAAATAATCCTGGGACCTAAGTTGATTTATCATTACTATTTCTGCTTTTATATCTTCATGTAGTATTTAGGGGATTTTGGCTCGTAAAAGACATCGTGGATTTAGTACAAGTTAAGAAAATATGATAGAAATGAGATATTTTCATTAATTTCACCCATTATTTAAAGTCTATCCGAACACTTTTGAGTGTATCTTTACACGATGTTTTAGTCTATTCAGGTTGCTATAACAGAATGCCATAAACTGTCTTATAAATGACAAAAATTTATGTCTTACATTTCTGGAGGCTTGGAAGTTAAGAACAGAGTGCCAGCATTGTTGGGGTCTGGTGAGGGCCCACTTCCTCGTTCATGGATGGCACCTTCTCACTGAGTCCTCACATAGTAGAGGAAGGAACTACCTCTTTGGGGTCTCTTTGATACGGTAGTGAATTCCATTCAGAAGGACGCTGCCTCTGACCAATCACTTCCCAAAGGCCCCATCTCCCAATACCATCACCTTGGTGGTTAGTGTTTCAAAATATGAGTTTTCAGGGGACACAGACATTCACACCGTAGTATATGCTATGCAGGTTGTATCACACTATCAACGGATTATTACAGATCTGAAAGGTTGTCTTCCTAAATTGTCCTTTGCTGTAGGATTTTTATGGATCAAATTTCATCGTGTTTTGAAGTAAGAAAAAGCGAAAGGAAAGTCGTTTGGCTTAGATTTTTGAGGGATATGAGAAAATACCTACATCTTGATATTGAGTTGTAGATTTCTCTGTTTAGAGTAACTGTCTGTAGTAATAAGGTCAAGGACATTCTGATCTTTATTCTCTGATACCCATCTAAATCTAAAAGATTGCATTACTAATTGAAATACCACCACTCACTTGTCAGAAACATTTATATTATGCTGGTTCCCTTTTCCTTGTTCCAGTGAGATTCCAGGTGTATCTTCCACTTTTTGAAGCTCTCCATAGCTATATTTATCTCTTCTGGTATCTTCTACACCACAGAGAAAATGTAAAACCAAAAAGACTCATCAAGCTTTCTTTTATTGTTTTAGCTTCCAGATGCTATTGTCTTAAATTCCCTAATCTGAATATTTCATGGTTGATTACCTTAAACTTCCTACTGAGCCTAGTTTGCTGTAATTAAAACCGGAGTTAAGACATTCCACTTATCTGCATAATCAGTGACTATTATCCTGATTCTCTAGAAATCAAATTTTGGATGAATTGATTTTAGGATCTTTAATCCTTGGTCTGTATGTCACCAGAATAGTGCCTGGCCCTGTTCCTTCTGCTCCAGTCTCTCTATTTTTTTAATGTTTAAATAATGTCAGCCTCTACCTCCCCTCACCCTGGGCACATGGATGCACATGTGCAAATGTGGATGCACACACACACACACACACACACAGACACACACACACACGCCCCACTGTCACTGCTTTACAGTTATAGTTTTATTTGTGGAAATTTGATATCTTTAAAGTATTTTAAGACACACTACTTCCTAGTTGCTTAAGCCCCTTTTTTGAGGTTTTAATTTTCTTATTAAAATTTCTGTATACTTAATGTTAAATTTACTTTTATGTATCCAATAAGTTTTTGGCTATTGTGAATTATATTGGTTCAGTGTTTTCTAATTCGTTGTTGGTAAATGAGAATATACTTTTTGTACACTTTAATATACTTATGGATACTAATTTTATAATTGATCATCTTTCTGAACTTAATAATTTTAATAGTTTTATAGATGAGTTTTAATAGTTTTATAGATGAGTCTCTTGAATTTGAAAGTAGACAGTTACATCATCTGAAAATAAGGATAAATTTGCCCAGTCTTCTCTAGGATTTTTACCTTTTATTTCCTTTATATACCTGATTGTATGTTCTAGATATTCAAGAGGCAAGTTTTGTAAGTAAAGTTTGATTATTTACATCTACTTCTTGCTTTTTCTGTGAACTTTCCCTCTTTTCTTTTTCTTCTCTATTTTTTAAGCAGACACATTAAATGAAATAAAATGGCAATGAGTATTAATGGAAAGTTACCATTGTCTGGGAAGTTAGGGTTGAAAGGTGGTATATAGATAGAATTGATGCATTCATTCTGCTTAACATTGAACTTTTAAAAAGCTAAACTGGGTTACATTTTTGTTTTTAATTTCTATCAAGTAAAAATTAGTGGTTCTCAGTTTTTTTTAATATTTTCTTTTTCTCAAGTATTTATATTTCTTAAAATATGGCTCAGCTCAAACAGTACCATTATATGAATTTATTTTGCATATAATATGCTAAATAATAATTTACCTACAGATTTTAGTTTTAGTTTTTTTTTTTTAAAGAAAAATCAAAGTTCATTTCACTGGTTATTGAGCCTTCACAGACTGTTTCTAAAACTGTTCGTAGAATACAGCAAACATGATCTTTTGAAATAAAAAAGTTTTATTTGTGAGTTTTCCTATATTTTCCCTTTAAAAAAACGAACCTTCCTGTAAGAGATACCTTGACATGTTTTCATGACTAGATCTATATGAAATAATGTAATTTAGTAGTGATTTAGAATTTTAGGACATTTGTTCACGGAATGTGTATTAATACTACTGTGTTGTCAAAGGAAATGAATTATTTGCAATGGAAAAGTCTTTTGGACAGAAACCTTTCCCCTTTCATTTATTTATTTAATTTTTTTCTCTAATTATATCACATTTGTATGTTTTCCCTAGCCTAGTTTTTTTTTTTTTCCAGTTTGTTCAGTGCCATAGATAGGAGTGCATGAACTGGAAAATCGAATACTAGATGATGCATATTATCAGATGGTAGGTATTTGCATATCTAAGAGCTAGATCTAACTCTTGTGTTTTGTTTCATTGTATAAAATAGATTTATTGAAATTCTTATTTTTAAATATGGAAAATATAGATTATTTAAAGAATGATTAGAAATAAAGTTATATAACTTAATTTTGAAAGACTGTTAGTTTAGTCCTTCATATAACTAATTGTCTTGGCCCTCACTAATTTAATTGTTTTAATTTTTCTGGTGTCTGTTTGCCATGCAAATGTGCTAACATATTTGCATTAGAAACAAATTATTATTCTTGGAACTTCAGATTAGAGCACGAGTTTAATTGCTCCTTTTAATTTTTTCTTTTGTTTTTATTTGATATATAAAACTAAAAATATATTTCAAGGAAAAGCAATTTTAGATAGAGTCACAAAGTGATTCCTGAAACTTGCTTTTATGAAATAAGATGAAAACTTATTTATACCAAATATTTTTATAACAACACATTTATAATTTCTTTAAGTAAGGAAAAAGCAAAAACAATTAGGGATTGATTCCTAATAGGATGCTAAAATTTCCACAAACTTTGATACTTTCTTTACTCCAGGAAATTTTAACTCTCAACGTTGTAAAAATGATGACTTAAAAAAAATACTTCGGTTTAATATGTCTAAGATATATAAATAGGATTATGTAGTTACAACCCATATTACTGTACATGTTTCCAGAAATTATTTAGTGATATCAAATATATTGATTTTTTTCCTATGTTGAGTATATACAATTTACATTTCATAGAGGATTTTGTCTTCTCAATTAATTTTATGAACTCAAGTATATATATATATGTATACTGAACACCTAATATATTCTGACACTGTGCTAGGTGCTGGACACAAAAAAGTAAATAAATAACGTGATCTCTTATCATATGTATGAACCAATAACTAAAGTATGATCTGATGCCTATTGTAATAGAAATCATGAGAAGGAAAATTAAAAATAAGAATAATTCCCTATTAGGGTTATAGCAAATATTCTTCCCAAGTTTTAATAGTTTATGGTGGATAAGACTGTCCTCAGCTAATCTGAACTGTTTCTAGGTTGCTTCTTTGAAATTAAAATTAAAGCTACATTTTAGTGTCTTTTTTTCCAGCAAAAGGTAGCCTTTTTATTTATAGTACTCTAATTTTCCAGGCAGCATATAAGAATTATGTAATTTTGATATGCTATAAATTAAATTTTAAAAGCAAAATGCAGAGAAGGATAATAATTAAAATTGAAAATAACCTGAGGGCATAAAGTGTTTATTGCAAGATGGATTCCTTAAGGAATTCTTATTTTTATTTTTTGTTCTAAATCATAATTTATTCTAGGACTAATTTATATCTGAACTCTGATGGCATTTTAGGCGTTTACAGAAAATCAGTTTATGGACTAGGAGCTAGAGAAATTAGGAAGGCACACTTGTAAGTTCATCAGAAATCAAAATAAATTCTTACTAAGCATTCCAGGGATCTGCTAGTCAAAATGTTGCTCATTGTTCAAAGTTCAGAGAGTTTTACCCCTCCTAGCTACTTGGGGGTTAATTGTAGAGCCCACAACTAAAATTTTTCTTTTTTTTTGAGACGGAGTCTTGCTCTGTCACCCAGGCTGGAGTGCAGTGGTGCGATCTCGTCTCACTACAACCTCCACCTCCTGGGTTCCAGTGATTCTCCTGCCTCAGCCTCCTGAGTAGCTGGGATTACAGGCACGTGCCACCACGCCCGGCTAATTTTTGTATTTTTAGTAGAGATGGAGTTTCACCATGTTGCTCAGGCTGGTCTTAAACTCCAGACCTCGTGATCTGCCCACCTCAACCTCCCAAAGTACTGGGATTACAGACGTGAGGCACCGCGCCCAGCCTAAAATTTGTATTAATCTCTCATCGGAAACCACAAACAGCTGTAAGAACCTGCTGTATGTATTATAATATCTCAGTTTTTTCTGTCCAAGAAACTTCACCAGAGGTTTAAAATGTGTATATATATTGTATTTGAGTTTATATGTGTTTAATTTGTTCCCTACTTGGTTACAAAAGATTTGATCAGCTTATCATGAATATTAGTTTTATTAGATTAATTTTACTGGTAGTTAGAGGAAAGTGGCAAATTAGGTTATTTTTTCTTATTAAGTCTGAAGGGTGGCCTGATTTCTTGTTAATCTCTAATCTGTTCATTCAATTTATGGAAATCCCGTTTCTTGACTTCATTTTTTGCTTCCTGCTTTCAGAGCAGTCTGTAAGGATTAGGTCCTTCCTAATTTCTTTGGTGTTCATTGGTCTGTTCAGGGGTAATGGTTGGCTGGGTCTCCTTCATGGTTCCTCTTTTCACCCTTTTCATTCATCTTTTTAAAAATATTTTTTGTCCTCTTTTTTCATATATATACACATATATATGTATATACATATATATGTGTATATATATACACATATATATGTATATACATATATGTGTGTGTGTGTGTGTGTGTGTGTGTGTGTGTATATATATATTTTTTTTTTTTTTTTTGAAACTGAGTTTCATTCTTGTTGCCCAGGCTGGAGTGCAATGGCGCGATCTTGGCTCACCGCAACCTCCGCCTCCCAGGTTCCAGCAATTCTCCTGCCTCAGACTCCCGAGTAGCTGGGATTACAGGCATACACCACCACGCCCAGCTAATTTTGTGTTTTTAGTAGAGACGGGGTTTCTCCATGTTGAGGCTGGTCTCGAACTCCTGACCTCAGGTGATCCGCCTGCCTCGGCCTCTCAAAGTGCTGGGATTACAGGCGTGAGCCACCATGCCTGGCATATCTTTTTTTTTTTTTTTTTTTTCAGCTGTGATCCTTTCCACACTGTTTTCTTTTTTTCCTCCTCTGAATTTACGTGTCTCTGTTTTCTGTAATATCCCTTTCTCTCCTCTCTCTCTCTCTCATTCTCCCATTTTGAAGATAATCTTGTTCTTCACTATCCAAATTCAATGTTTGCTGTTTGATGGAAGGTGGAACACAGTTGAGTAAAGTAACCCACCATTTACCTGATGTCCCAGTTAGCAGATTTGAGGAGTGGGCTCATTTGGGCTATTTGTTGGCAGATTTGAGGCAGATTTGTTGGCAGAGTGAGCTCATTTGGGCTATGTGACAGTTCCTATATAGCCACAAGAAAGAAACACTTCCTGCAAGAAGGAAAATTGTACAGGTTAATTGGGCCCTGGACACCTAGTTGGTTCATAGATACAGGTATAAACGGTGTTTGAGCATTTTGGATGTTTTAAAAACAGTTTTTAAACACAGTTTTGCACAATAATTAATCATCTGTAACCAGTCCTGACAACAGTGTAGAGAGTGTTCTCATGGATTGAACCCTGTGTCAGAGGATGGTTCTGACTTTAAATGAAGCTCCATGTTCAAGAAGGCAAGCTGGCCCAACCTTGATATTTTTTTTAATGAAATTTCCTAACTCTTAGTCACAGATGTTATTGTCCATGGACCAAGTGCTGATCATGGAACTGTGGGGTTACCACCTAGTAGATCAGCAACGTGAAGGCTGGTCTCTACAATAAAACTTTATCTTAAATTCTTATTTTCTCATTACTTATACCTTGTAATTCTTTTTCACAAATATTTAATATCAGGTTTATTGAGCCTACCAACCCTGCAAAGTATGCAGAACAAATTGTATCATTATATTAAGTGGAAAAACTAAATTCAAAGAAGTAGCTTATCCAGTGTTATCCTGCTAGTTGGTTAATTCACTTCAGTGCCATGTATCATAATGCTTCCTAGTTGAATAGTAGTTTCCAAATAATAAAATAGAAATTTTTAGTTTAGATCCATATTTCAAGATTCAATTTATATGCTACCGTATCAGGATTGCCAGATAAAATATAGGCTGCTGTATTAGTGTGTTCTCACACTGCTAATAAAGACATACCCAAGACTGGGTAATTTATGAAGAAAGAGGCTTAACTGACTCACAGTTCCACATGGCTGGGGAGGCCTCACAATCATGGTGAAAGGCAAAGGAGGAGCAAAGTCACACCTTACATGGCAGCAGGAAAGAGAGAGAGAGCATGTGCAGGGTAACTCCCCCTTATAAAACCATCACATCTCATGAGACTTACTCACTGTCATGAGAACAGCATGGGAAAGACTTGCCCTCATGATTCAGTTACCTCCCACCAGGTTCCTCCCACGACACATGGGAATTATGGGAGCTACAATTCTAGATTTGGGTGGTGACACAGCCAAACCATATAAGATGCCCAGTTAAATCTGAATTTTACATAAACAAGAAATACTTTTTAGTATATCTCATGCAATGTTTGCATTTTTATTTACTAAATATGGTAATCCTGTATCACTTCCAGGGGTCCTTTTCTAATTTTCATGCCTCTCAACAGAAGGATACATGATGCTCCCTGAATTCCAGGATATTTTTTTCTCTCTATGGTACTTTGTATTTCACTTTACTTTTTGTAAAACTGACTCTTCATTTTTATGAGACTGAAAGATCCTGTAGTAGAGGCATTTAGTTTTAAGTATCTTCATGCTGTATCAGCTGACAGACTGAATCCTTAAATCCAGTATCCTGCTGAATCATACTAGAGCCCGAGGCAAAAATATAGAAGAAAGTATGCCTGTATATGCACTTATCAGTATATCCCCTCATATTTTGTACCAAATGAAAAAAGTTAATAAAAGCTCTACAATAAAAAAAATTGACTATATAGAAAGATCCACAATGCCCGACCTGTTGGACACCATTGTGTCCTTCCAAGTGGGGGACTCCACCAGTTAAGTAGAAATGACCATTCTCATTGCATAATAGTGGAGGATTATCAAACAACAGCAGCGTTAATTTAAAATGTTGATATTTTGTCCATCATATTGCATTAATGTTTATCTTAAAAAATATTGTACTAAATTATTATCTTGACTTTTCAGTGTTTTGGTACCCCCTTAAATTTTGTGCTTCTGGTTAAATCTTTTGAGAGAGTGCATGGAGTTGTTTCATTTTAGTATCTACTTAATGTTTTTATGTCTAAGTCACCTATGTATTCAGGTTCACCAGCGATTCAAAATCTTGAGGACCCATTGAGTTCTTTCTTTTATAAATGAAGAAACTGACCACAATGGGAAGGTTGAGACCACAATTTCTTACTTGCTGTGATTTCTGCTGACCATTTAGGCTTTCCTGTGGAAGAAGGAATCATTTAACTCAAGCATTCTTGTTGCCTTTGATATCAAAGTTCTTAAGAATAAAGAATGTCATTGGAGCATATTGTGTTCATTATTAGAACCATTAATGCGT